CTGGACCTCTTCAGATTCCTTGCCGAGAGGGGCCTCGTCCCAAGGCTGGATGCGCCGCGCAGCGGTGAAAGCCGCCCTCGCAGCCCGCAGGCGACCAGTGGGTGCTGTTGGCTTTCGCCCCGGGGAGGGAACGGGCTTGGGGGCACTGGCGGCGGCGGAGCGCGGCGGGGAAGCTGTGGGGGTCGTGCGATGGTTATGGAGAGTGCTCCATCCGCCAGGCCTGGGCTCTGGGCGAGCTGAGGAGACCGGAGTTTTTCCCCAGGAGGGAGCCGCGCAGGCCGGCGACCTCTTCCCAAGGCTCTACTGCTGGACCGCGCCCGCGGCGCCGCTCCCGCCCCCCTTCAGCGCACTCTGCGCCTCTCGCTGGGTATGGCCAGCTCGCAGTGCGCGTTTATGCTGCGGTAAACGCATTGAAGGAACGCACAGCTTATCTAATAGGGTTTTGAAATAATTTTCGGTATGCCAGCTGGGGTGTGGTTTGCCCAATTCTGATCCTGTTTCCAGAGAACACAGCTGCTTAGACAATCTGTTATCTTCGCGTCCTGTCTTCCTTTTGACGCCAGAACATCCTAGGGATCAGGGGCCTCTCCCATGCCCTGGAACCATCCTCTCACGGTGCTGCTCTTCACTGGTGCCAATAACAGAGCTCCCGCAGGCAGGCCTGGATCAGTGGGGACTGGGGCCCTGAAGTGAGATGGAGCAAGACAGAGCGGCCCTTGGGAGAGGGGCATGGGGCGGCCCTGTGCTTTAGACTCGGCACCCTATGGCTTGAGGAGGTGACACTGTGTCGACGTGCGTTTGAAGGGAGGACGGCTGAAGGTACATGCAGTCTCCCGGACGTCACAAACTCCGCGGACGCGGGTCACACCCGCGCGCACGCGCAGCAGGGGTCTTAGCCACACAGGCGCACGGCGGGGCACGGCGGGGCACGGGCCCTGCTGCAAACGGGCGCGCTCCCTTCTGGGCAAGCAGGTGCGAGGCGCGCGCCATGGAACAGCCCTTAGCTGAGTTTCGGTTTGCGCGCAAACGGCCGGCCTGGCCGCCCAACGCAGCATTTCCAGCCAGGGCGCACAAACCTCGGGAGAGAAGGTGGAAGCCGCAGGGGCTCTAAAGGCAGCCCCAGGTTGGCTAAAGCGGTTCCTGGTACGGACACCAAGGCCCCCGTGCTCGGGCCCTACCCAGCCTGGTTCAGGTGAGAGGAGGCAAGCCTCGGCCCGGTACCGGTTGACCTTTTTCTTTTGACGCTTTCTTCGCAGGCCTGTCATACTCGTCTTTCTCTTTCCTGGGAAATTGCTGATGGTAAGTTTTCGCACCTTGATTTTGTTGCATTGTTTACCATATTTTTTTTCTTTTTTATATGAAGGTTCAAGTAAAGACTCTGAAGCAGTCTCAGGGATATACTGCTTGGTAGTAAAAGTCAAGTCTTCATCATCTAGTTTACGGCATGAATCAACACACAGTTGTTTGAAAATGCTGAATGCAGATTTGTCAGAACTCCCTGAATCTTCTGCACTTGCTCCTCCTTCTCTCAAACTTGCATTCTTTGATGCTTCTGGATTGTCATTTTGAAGACCATTTTCAAGTATCTTTTTTTTTATGTTGCAAAATTTGTTGTTGAATGCTAGTCAAAACACCACAAATAGCATAATTGTTTGCTGTCTGTCCATACATATCTTGAATAAAGACAGTAATATTTTGTTGAAGAATGCCAACTATACCTAACGAGCCATAATGTACAGCAGGCGTGAAGGCTGTTCCTCTCAACCTATCAACAGCATGTGCATTTGCTTGTTTCTTCACTAAAAATTCCAGCATTTGCTGTCTTTTGCAAACTGCAGCAAGTAAAAGTGGTGTGTTTCCATCATTGTTCAGCACTTCAATATCCGTATCATGGGAAAATAGTTTTTCTACCAGGAATGTACTCTCATTATAGGACAGCATAGTGGAGAGCAGTGTTGCTGTAGACATCCACGTTCCAGCAGAACGATGCCACAAATCTCTTCCTGGCAATGTACAGCCTCCTCAAAGGCATCCCATTTTGTTTATCACCAATGTCAATGTGGCATTTTCAGTTCACCAGGAGAGTCCCCACTTCCACATGGCCATTGGCACAGGCCAAACGTACAGCAGCCCTGTCCATCCACAGCTGAAGGGATAGAGAAACTGCCATACAGATACACACAGAGTATGCTTCAGCCATAAAGCTTTGGGAAATCCTGTCATTCGCAGCCACATGGAGAAACCCAGAGGACATTAGGTCCAAGAAAATGAGCCTGGTGGAGCAAGTCCCACACTGCGTGACCTCAGGCATGTGGACTCCAAAAAGCTTTATCTCCTGCCCATCCACAGATGAAGGGATCAAGAAACTCTGATATATATACACAAAGGAATGTTCTTTGGCCATCAAGATAATTAAAGGATGTCATTTGGAGGAACATAGATGGCCCGCCGAGGCTGCGGCTGCCTCATCCTGCACTGTGGATGGAAGCCGCTGATCTGACAGGAAGTGGAGCTCAGGTGGTAATGCTCGCTCTTGCTGTGCTGCCAGGTTCTTAACAGGCCAGGGATGATACTGGTCCAGGGGTGGGGGAGCCCTGCTCCAGATGACAGCCAGAGTAGTCTTAAATGTAAGTTGGATTGTTTGTTCCCTGCTTAGACCACACTGTTCTGCCATTCCCTTCATTTTTGCAGTCCTCCTTTGTATAGCCTTGGAAAACAGATCAGCGAGGTAGCAGTGAAAGACATCATGATACCAAATAGAAACAAGGACTTGGAAGACACATTGGACCTCTTAATTTCCAGGCCACTTGATAGTAGATACAGTTCCTTACAAAAGAACATGGCTTCATCTTGGGAAAAGAGGGTGCTGGAGGTGAGGGAAGATGAATTAGCCACCAAGACAGTTCACCTTGCAATTCAATCATTTAGGTCTAACTGGAGAATGATTGCTGCCATGTTCCAGAACAAGAATGAAAGCCTCGTTTCACAATGAAAAGGTGAATTTATATCTTCTGTGTTAGATTCTAGGAATCTCCCGGCCCACTGTTTGGCTATCTGCAGGGGCTGGCCTCCAATGATTGGTCGCTGCCGCGAGGGCCGCCGGGACTCGCACTCGGCGGTTGTTCCAGAAGAAAGAGACAGCGATGGCGGCAGAGGCTTCGAAGACTGGGCCTTCTAGGTCTTCCTACCAGCGAATGGGGAGGAAGAGTCAGCCCTGGGGTGCCGCTGAAATCCAGTGCACCAGGTGTGGAAGGAGGGTATCCAGATCATCCGGTGATCAAAATAATAATTAAGAATTTCATCAATAGGTCACCATTGTGAACTTCAATGTGGACATGCTTTTTGTGAACTATGCTTGTTAATGACTGAAGAATGCACCACAATTATATGCCCTGATTGTGAGGTAAGTGTTATAATTTTTCAGATGAAACATATCTTTGTTTTTTTAAACCTTATTTTGTCCTAAGGTTGCTACAGCTGTAAATACTAGACAACGCTACTACCCAATGGCTGGATATATTAAGGAAGACTCCATAATGGAAAAACTGCAGCCTAAGACGTATGTTCCATGTGTACTTATTTGAGTATTTAAAAAATAAAATAATATACTTGATACTTTTCAGGATAAAGAATTGTTCTCAGGACTTTAAGAAGACTGCTGATCAGCTAACTACTGGTTTAGAACGTTCAGCCTCCACAGACAAGACTCTTTTGAACTCATCAGCTGTAATGTTGGTATGAAACATATTGGTCATGAAGTACGATGATATATTTGTATGTGATTTCCCTCCCTTCTTAGGACACTAATACTGCAGAAGAAATTGATGAAGCATTGAATACAGCACACCATAGTTTCGAACAGTTAAGCATTGCTGGAAAAGTAAGCACTTTGCAGGATTAAATTCTATCATGTTAAGTTTTTGTCTTGTTTTTTTTTTTTCCAGGCACTTGAACACATGCAGAAGCAAACGATAGAGGAAAGAGAAAGAGTTATAGAAGTTGTGGAGAAACAGTTTGACCAACTTTTGGCTTTTTTTGATTCCAGGTTAGTAACTTAAAAATATGGACTCAATGAAAACTGCAAAATAACTTTGGAATCTTAAATGAAGGAAAAAGAACCTGTGTGAAGAATTTGCAAGAACTACTGATGATTATCTATCAAATTTAATAAAGGCTAAAAGCTACATTGAAGAGAAAAAAAATAATTTGAATGCAGCTATGAACATAGCAAGAGCATTACAATTATCGCCTTCTCTAAGAACATACTGTGACCTGAATCAGGTAATTTAATAGTTCACAATGTGAGTTATTTCCACACATGAATGATTTTTTTTTTAAATTCTAGATTATCCGGACTTTGCAGTTAACTTCAGATAGTGAATTAGCACAAGTTAGTTCTCCACAACTAAGGAACCCTCCCAGGTAAGTAAGTCATAGTTCAGGAGACCATAACAACATTTATGTATATGTTAATGTTTTATTATAGGTTGAGTGTGAATTGCAGTGAGATCATCTGTATGTTCAACAATATGGGAAAGATTGAATTTAGGGACTCAACAAAGTAAGTATTTATAAGCATGGTAACATGCCATTTTCATAGCTTATATCTCTGTATTTTTAAACAGATGTTATCCCCAAGAAAATGAAATTAGACAGAATGTTCAAAAGAAATATAATAACAAAAAGGAACTTTCTTGTTACGATACATACCCACCGCTAGAAAAGAAAAAGGTTGACATGTCTGTCCTAACCAGTGAAGCACCACCACCTCCTTTGCAACCTGAGACAAATGATGTACATTTAGAAGCAAAAAACTTCCAGCCACAGAAAGACGTTGCAACAGCATCCCCTAAAACCATTGCTGTGTTACCTCAGATGGGATCTAGCCCTGATGTGATAATTGAAGAAATTATTGAAGACAACGTGGAAAGTAAGTTAAAATGTAAAAGCAGAGGGGAAAGATTTATTAATGTGACTTAAACATTTTTATCCAGGTTCTGCAGAGCTAGTTTTTGTAAGCCATGTAATAGATCCTTGCCATTTCTACATTCGGAAGTATTCACAAATAAAAGACGCCAAAGTACTGGAGAAGAAGGTGAATGAATTTTGCAATAGGAGTTCACACCTTGATCCTTCAGACATTTTGGAACTAGGTAATGAAATATTAGTCCAAGTTAAAATATCAGTTTATAACGATTTGTTTCCCTCATTATTTAGGTGCAAGAATATTTGTCAGCAGTATTAAAAATGGAATGTGGTGTCGAGGAACTATCACAGAATTAATTCCAATAGAGGGTAGAAATACCAGAAAACCTTGTAGTCCAACCAGATTATTTGTCCATGAAGTTGCACTAATACAAATATTCATGGTAGATTTTGGAAATTCTGAAGTCCTGATTGTCACTGGGTATGATATTTTATAATATGTATCCTTGGCCTTTTTCAATAAATATTACTTGAATTTCTCCTAGAGTTGTTGATACCCATGTGAGACCAGAACACTCTGCTAAGCAACATATTGCACTAAATGATTTATGTCTGGTTCTAAGGAAATCTGAACCATATACTGAAGGGCTGCTAAAAGACATCCAGCCATTAGCACAACCATGCTCATTGAAAGACATTGTTCCACAGAATTCAGTAAGTGAGACTTTAATTATTTTTTCCTTCAGTAATTACTATGGAATTTTACTTTCTTGCACAGAATGAAGGCTGGGAAGAGGAAGCTAAAGTGGAATTTTTGAAAATGGTAAATAACAAGGCTGTTTCAATGAAAGTTTTTAGAGAAGAAGATGGTGTGCTTATTGTAGATCTGCAAAAACCACCACCGAATAAAATAAGCAGTGATATGCCTGTGTCTCTTAGAGATGCGCTAGTTTTTATGGAACTAGCAAAGTAAGTAACTTATTAAAACTTAAATATTCTTTCTGCTTACGCTTTTCATTATGCTTTTAATTAGGTTTAAGTCACAATCACTAAGAAGTCACTTTGAAAAAAATACTACTTTACACTATCATCCACCTATTTTGCCTAAAGAAATGACAGATGTTTCAGTAACGGTTTGTCATATAAATAGTCCTGGAGATTTCTATCTTCAGTTGGTAAGTATATAATGTGTTTTTGAAATGAAGTTAAATGACAGTGCTTTATCCCTTTATTTACTAGATAGAGGGCCTGGATATTTTATTTCTATTAAAGACAATCGAGGAATTCTATAAAAGTGAAGATGGAGAAAATCTGGAAATCCTCTGTCCAGTTCAAGATCAAGCCTGTGTAGCTAAATTTGAAGATGGAATTTGGTACCGAGCAAAAGTTATCGGTAGGAGAATGCATGCTGTTTCTACAGGGAGACTATCTTCTGATATTTTGTTTGACTTGACTAGAACTTAACCATTGGGAATCTTGCTGGAAAAGTTGTATAGATAGAACAAAGCAACAGAAATTAATTATTCAAAAACCGGTGAACTCTAGTTTGATGTTGACTGTTTGTCTGTCCCATGCTATTTTGATTGTCAAGGTACAAATTAAAGGTGAGTCCTTTGTGTCCTCTCTGCTTCCCTTCGTTTGTAATTTCTAATTTCATAATTTTTCAAGGATTGCCTGGACATCAGGAAGTTGAAGTTAAATATGTGGACTTTGGTAATACTGCAAAAATAACAATCAAAGACGTGCGTAAAATAAAGGATGAGTTTCTGAATGCCCCAGAGAAGGTAATTTATTTATTATGAATTCTAGGGCTAGATTTTCTTAATGGTGGAATTTTGTCTGACACAGGCAATTAAATGTAAGTTGGCCTATATTGAACCATATAAAAGGACAATGCAGTGGTCCAAAGAAGCTAAAGAAAAATTTGAAGAAAAGGCTCAAGATAAATTTATGACATGTTCAGTTATCAGTAAGTTCCATTTTTACTTGTTATGTAATCACTCTTTCCCCAAACTTTCTTAATGGTTTTACAGAAATTCTGGAAGATAATGTGCTCTTAGTTGAGCTTTTCGATTCTCTTGGTGCTCCTGAAATGACTACTACTAGTATTAATGACCAGCTAGTTAAAGAGGGCCTAGCATCTTATGAAATAGGGTAAGTAGATATGTAAACTTTCATTGTTAGTTAGTTCTTTTCATTAACTTTTGTTGTTTTTCAGATACATCCTCAAAGATAATTCTCAAAAGCATATTGAAGTTTGGGATCCTTCTCCAGAAGAAATTATTTCAAATGAAGTACACAACTTAAATCCTGTGTCTGCAAAATCTCTACCTAATGAGAATTTTCAGTCACTTTATAATAAGGAATTGCCTGTGCATATCTGTAATGTAATATCTCCTGAGAAGATTTATGTTCAGTGGTTGTTAACTGAAAACTTACTTAATAGGTATAATATATATATATAATATATAAGGAAAATTTGGAAAGTTAAATATTTTTTATCTCTATAGTTTAGAAGAAAAGATGATAGCTGCTTATGAAAACTCAAAATGGGAACCTGTTAAATGGGAAAATGATATGCACTGTGCTGTTAAGATCCAAGATAAAAATCAGTGGCGAAGAGGCCAGATCATCAGAATGGTTACAGACACATTGGTAGAGGTAAATTACAGAGTTAAAAGTGTAATTGTGAATGTCTGTAGACTTAAAGTTATTATTTTCTTAGGTCTTGCTGTATGATGTGGGTGTTGAACTAGTAGTGAATGTTGACTGTTTAAGAAAACTTGAAGAAAATCTAAAGACAATGGGAAGACTCTCTTTGGAATGTTCTCTGGTTGACATAAGGTAGTTTTTAGCTGAGTAATTTTCTCATTATTATAAAACAAGTTGCCACTGTTTTCTGTTGTAGACCAGCTGGTGGGAGTGACAAGTGGACAGCAACAGCTTGTGACTGTCTTTCATTGTACCTGACTGGAGCTGTAGCAACTATAATCTTACAGGTGGATAGTGAGGTAACAAGTTACAAGAGATATGTGCTGATGATTTCATATTTACTCTGCTCTTAAATCACTACAGGAAAACAACACAACATGGCCATTACCTGTGAAAATTTTCTGCAGAGATGAAAAAGGAGAGCGTGTTGATGTTTCTAAATATTTGATTAAAAAGGGTTTGGCTTTGAGAGAAAGGAGGTATAGACTTTTTTAAAAAATTTTGACATCAGTGTTTAGATGTGTTCTTTTTTGGATGTTACAGAATTAATAACTTAGATAACAGCCATTCATTATCTGAGAAGTCTCTGGAAGTCCCCCTGGAACAGGAAGATTCAGTAGTTACTAACTGTATTAAAACTAACTTTGACCCTGACAAGAAAACTGCTGACATAATCAGTGAACAGAAAGTGTCTGAATTTCAGGAGAAAATTCTAGAACCAAGAACCACTAGAGGGTATAAGCCACCAGCTATTCCTAACATGAACGTATTTGAGGCAACAGTCAGCTGTGTTGGTGATGATGGAACTATATTTGTAGTACCTAAACTATCAGGTGAGACCTTCTATGTTATGTAGGCTCTAGTTTAATGCTTTCTATCTTTAATACTTTTTTTCAGAATTTGAGCTAATAAAAATGACAAATGAAATTCAAAGTAATTTAAAATGCCTTGGTCTTTTGGAGCCTTATTTCTGGAAAAAAGGAGAAGCATGTGCAGTAAGAGGATCCGATACTCTGTGGTATCGTGGCAAGGTGATGGAGGTTGTAGGTGGCGCTGTCAGAGTGAGTCTGATATTCTTTTGTGACAATTCTAATTTAACTATAAATTGTATTTGTCGTGTTTCAGGTACAATATTTAGATCATGGATTCACTGAAAAGATTCCGCAGTGCCATCTTTACCCTATTTTGCTGTATCCTGATATACCCCAGTTTTGTATTCCTTGTCAGCTCCATAATACCACACCTGTGAGTACATAATAATTTGTGGAATGATTAATTAAAAGAATCTGAGTTTATTAATCTCAAATAGGTTGGGAATGTCTGGCAACCAGATGCAATAGAAGTTCTTCAACAACTGCTTTCAAAGAGACAGGTGGACATTCACATTATGGTAATTTAAAGTATATATAGTTGTTATAAATTTTTTATGATTATCTTTATTGAACTTTAAATAGGAGTTACCTAAAAATCCATGGGAGAAATTGTCTATTCACCTCTATTTTGATGGAATGTCACTTTCTTATTTTATGGCATACTATAAATACTGTACTTCTGAACATACTGAGGAGATGTTGAAAGAAGTAAGTGCACTATTTTTCTATAAAAATCTAAAAGGTGATTTTACTCAATACCATATTATTTCAGAAACCAAGATCAGATCATGATAAAAAGTATGAAGAGGAACAATGGGAAATAAGGTTTGAGGTAAGTAACAATCCAAGTATTTTGGAAACTTTTCTGAAATTTGAATTTTTCTGTGGTGTTTTAGGAATTGCTTTCGGCTGAAACAGACACTCCTCTTTTACCACCATATTTGTCTTCATCTCTGCCTTCCCCAGGAGAACTCTATGCTGTTCAAGTTAAGCACGTTGTCTCACCTAATGAAGTATGTGATCTAAATGATTAGTTGGTGATTAACTGAAAGTTTTCCTTTCATTCTCCCCACTTAGGTGTATATTTGCCTTGATTCTATAGAAACTTCTAACCAGTCTAACCAGCATAGTGACACAGATGATAGTGGAGTCAGCGGGGAATCAGAATCCGAGAGCCTTGATGAAGCACTGCAGAGGGTTAATAAGAAGGTAGAGGCGCTTCCTCCTCTGACGGATTTTAGAACAGGTATACTTACTATATTTGAATGAAACAGGATAATATGATTTTTTCCCTTTTTCTGTCTTTCCAGAAATGCCTTGCCTTGCAGAATATGATGATGGCTTATGGTATAGAGCGAAGATTGTTGCCATTAAAGAATTTAATCCTTTATCTATCTTAGTACAATTTGTTGATTATGGATCAACTGCAAAGCTGACATTAAACAGGTTAAAAATAAATGTCGGGGTGTTGAATTAGAGAATTTTAATGTAAGAATTTCTTTTGTGACAGACTGTGCCAAATTCCTTCTCATCTTATGCGGTATCCAGCTCGAGCCATAAAGGTTCTCTTGGCAGGGTTTAAACCTCCCTTAAGGGATCTAGGGGAGACAAGAATACCATATTGTCCCAAATGGAGCATGGAGGCACTGTGGGCTATGATAGACTGTCTTCAAGGAAAACAACTCTATGCTGTGTCCATGGTAAGTGTCTCAAGTAGCCAAAATTATTGTAAGTTTTCTTGACAACTGTATCTTTTAATTTTAGGCTCCAGCACCAGAACAGATAGTGACATTATATGACGATGAACAGCATCCAGTTCATATGCCGTTGGTAGAAATGGGGCTTGCAGATAAAGATGAATAAGTGCCTAAGTGTAAGTTCTCATTCTCTTCATAGCATAAGGCATATTTCACAAAAATAATTTTTTAAAATTCCAGATTAAAAACTCAAGATGTGAATGCAAAAGCGCATAGAAGAAAATGGTGTACTTGTGGCCTGAGGATTGAGAAGAATTAAAGTCATGAAAACCAAAAACTATTTTAAAAGACTAGTAAATTCAACATTACAAGGAAAAACATACATTAAAAAAAACACAAACTGAAAAGCCAAACCCAGATTGGGAGAAAATATTAGCAGTGCTTGTAACTGACAAAGGATTACTATGCGGAATATTTTATAAGGAGAAACACACACACACACATCCAAAATTTTAAATGGACAAAGGAAATGAACAGGCAGTTCACAAAAGGGGAACCTCAAATGCTGACTAAATGTAAGAAAACATGCTCACAGGGCCTTACCAGCTCACGGAATCAACCACCATTTTACATCAACTGGCCAAAATGTTAAAGTCTGGCCAGATCAAGTGTTTGCAAGTATGAAGAGCATACTCTGCTGACAGTAAAAAAAACTGGTACAACCATGTTGCAGAGCAAAG